AAAAATAAAAATTCCGTAAAGTGCTGGCAGGTGCCTGTGGGTCTCAGCACTGTGGGAGGCTGAGGTGGGAGGAACACTCAACCCCCGGAAAGTCGAGGCTGCCGGGACCTGAGATGGCGCCCCTGCCCTCCACCCGGTGCGACAGAGCCAGACCCTGCCACATTCAAAAACACAATAAAAGAAAGAAAGAAAAGGAAAAGAAAAAGAAAAAGAAAAGAAATACCTAGAAAATAACACAAGGAAATTTTTGATGGTGATGGAGATGTTTATTACCTCGATTGTGATGATGGTTCCGTGGGTTTACGCCTATGTCCGAACTCGTCAAACGGTACAGATTAAGGAAGTCCATTTGGCTGGTTGTGTTTTGTATAGCAATTCCACCTCAATAAAGCTGTGACATCACACACATGCGAGCGTGGTACAACTTACATAGCCGAGTTCACCTTTTTAAAAGTGAATTGTTTTGGAGGTTTTAGGGACATGCACAGAGTTGTGCAACCATCACCTCAAGTTAATGCAAAACAAGGTATTGAACTTACAATTCACGTCCCATAAAACCTACCCTTTCAAAGTTGACAATACAGACGATTTTAATACATTCTCAAACCTGTGAAATTGGCCCTAATTCAGAAAAACGAATTGTTTCTTAAATCATGATTTTACAATACAACATGTCACAGTCACAAGGAATCATACAGGTTATTTCTTAACGATTGGCTTTTTTTTTTTTAAGGCGGCTAAATCCTGCTCCTTCAGAGCTTCTGTTAAATATTTTTAAAGTTGGCGAAAGATAATTTTTAGAGTGTAAACTGCGTCCTCCCAGCTTAGCCGACCTGAGGGGAGGAAGCACAACAAAAAGTCCCGTGGCATAACTGACACCTATGAATCAGTATCAGAAACTGAATATGCTAAGAAACTCAGTTCCGAGCTGTGACCTCTACAACGGAAGAATAATAGGTTGGTTACCCGAGGCGGAATCTGGAACTGAAATTCTCACTCATTTGACTTCCCGCTGTTTATCACCGCAGATTACGGTTGCACCGTAAAAGGAGAGGTTCTGTTCCGTCGCGGGATTTCGCCATGGTAAGACGTCTGCGTCCTAGCTCCGGATTTATGTTTCTCTGAAAAAGTTTGGTGTCTTTTTCAGGCCCGGGGCCCCAAGAAGCACTTGAAGCGTGTTGCAGCGCCGAAGCATTGGATGCTGGATAAACTAACTGGTGTATTTGTGAGTATAACTGTATTTGCTTTTTACTCAAAGAGATTAGGTTGCCTGCCATTGTCTTCTACAGGCACCTCGTCCATCGACAGGTCCTCACAAGCTGAGGGAATGTCTTCCCCTGATAGTCTTCCTCAGGAATAGACTCAAGTATGCATTGACTGGAGATGAGGTAAAGAAGATATGTATGCAACACTTCCTCAAAATTGATGGCAAGGTTCGAGTGGACATCACATACCCTGCTGGATTCATAGGTAAGGAAAGAGTTCTTTGTTTTGAAGAAGGATAATAATGTTCCTTATACTTGTTTGTGATCAGATGTCATCAGCATTGAGAAAACAGGTGAGCATTTCCGCCTGGTCTATAATACCAAGGGCTGTTTTGCTGTTCATCGTATCACAGTGGAAGAGGCAAAGGTAAGTGAGCTTTATAATTTCCAGACAGATAGACATGCTAAATTGGTTTTCCTTATGTGTATAGTACAAGTTGTGCAAAGTGAGGAAGATTACTGTGGGGACAAAGGGAATTCCACACCTGGTGACTCATGATGCTCGAACCATTCGCTACCCAGATCCTCTCATCAAGGTGAACGATACTGTGCAGATTGATTTAGGGACTGGGAAGATAACCAGCTTTATCAAATTTGACACAGGTAAGGTTTTTTTTGTTGTTTTTTTTTTCCCTCTCCTCTCCTGTTTATTTTCCTTTCCCTCTAGGCAATGTATGTATGGTGATTGCTGGAGCTAACCTCGGTCGTGTTGGTGTGATCACAAACAGGGAAAGACATCCTGGTTCTTGCGATGTGGTACATGTGAAGGATGCCAACGGCAACAGCTTTGCCACAAGGATTTCCAACATTTTTGTCATTGGCAATGTAAGACTTGCACTCTCTTTACTACTTTCTAAATGTACTTATTTTATCTCCTTCTCAATTACAGGGTAATAAACCTTGGATTTCCCTGCCCAGGGGAAAGGGCATCCGACTTACTATTGCTGAAGAGAGAGACAAGAGGCTGGCTGCCAAACAGAGCAGTGGCTAAATTACAGTAGTGGCTTATTTTTTTTCTTTGCA